TAGCTTGGGATTACAGGCGCCCACCACTAAGCCCGGCTAATTTTTGTATGTTTAGTAGAGACGGGGTTTCATCATGTTGGTCAGGGTGGTCTCGAACTCCCGACCTAAGGTGATCCACCCGCCTTGGCCTCCCAAAGTGCTAGGATTACAGGCGTGAGCCACTGCACCCGGCCTAACTTCCATTTTGAAAGCGCCGTTTACAACACTAATAGTTCTTGTACATTCCATCTATTACTGGGCTCTTTACACGCATTTCCATTTCATTGCCTCCAAACAAACTCTGTGACGAAGGTGCTGTCATTACCCCTGTTTCCGTTTTAGAAACTGAGCCCCAAAGAGATTTAGTGACTTTTCCAAGTTCATACATTTTTAAAAATGGTAGAATCTGGGGAAAAAAAAAACCAGGTTAATGCTGTTCTCTTGGCACAAAAATACTTTTACTGTCCAAGCATTATTTTTTTCTCTCAACTCTTCCCCATGCAGTCCTCAGCATCCCGAGTTTGTGGCCCGATGGTACAACTCTATTTCCCGGATACCACCCATATTACATCTGCCTCTAAGTCACACGAGATGGGTCCTCATCCTCCCCTCAGAAGTTAACAGGGACTTGAGTGGGTGGGGCTGTGGCCAGGGCGTGCGTCCTCAGTCATTGCGCAAAAAGGCAAAGAGGAAAAATTAGACAATGGTAGGGACGACCTATTAACGTCTGCTTTTCTCTCTGCTAAATGGGAAGACAACAAAGGCCGCTCCACCTTTCACCTGACTGCCGCTCATCACGCACTTCAGCATGGCTGCCATCCGCCCTAAAAAGCAGGCTCGGAAGGCGCGCCTCAGCTCGACGGCCCAGGTGCCCGGATGTTGCCCGCGCTTTTCAAAGCTTCGCGATCTCGTCTCTGCACTCTACCACCCCGCCTCCACAAGTTCCCAAACGGCTTTACGGCGGAGAAGGGTCCGTGCGGGCCTCCGTACGGCAATTTCTGTCTCCCTCTGCTCTCATTGGTTGCGGTTAAGTGGGCGGGTCGCCGAGGAGCCTGAGGAAGAGGGCGGCGACGGTGGTGGTGACTGAGCGGAGCCCGGTGACAGGATGGTGAGGGCTGCAGTTGCGGCGACCAAGGCCTGGAATTTCGTACCCGTTTAACTTTGCCATCTAGGGAAAGGGAATAAACCACCCTCCTCGCTCCTGAAATAACATCTAGCTGCCATTGAGATGAGCAGGTGTGCTCTCAGAGGGCGGGATTTGGCGCTTGCAATTGCTGGAACTGTTTCTTTCCACGGGTTGCTACGCCTCTTTAGGGTAGGATTCCTTAATGATGTGTGAACTCATTGCTGTCTGCAATCAACTTCTTCATTCCACTAAGGCTGGGCACAGAGTAAGTTTCTTCACTTAGCTCCTACTAACAGTATTATGCTTTATCTCACCTTGACACTTTAAAGTTGGTGTTGGTATTAGGAGATCTGCACATCCCACACCGGTGCAACAGTTTGCCAGCTAAATTCAAAAAACTCCTGGTGCCAGGAAAAATTCAGCACATTCTCTGCACAGGAAACCTTTGCACCAAAGAGAGTTATGACTATCTCAAGACTCTGGCTGGTGATGTTCATATTGTGAGAGGAGACTTCGATGAGGTGATGTATTTCCCTTTCCCTTCTCAAATATCACATATTTTCTTACGTCTTTTTCTTATGTTAGAATCTGAATTATCCAGAACAGAAAGTTGTGACTGTTGGACAGTTCAAAATTGGTCTGATCCATGGACATCAAGTTATTCCATGGGGAGATATGGCCAGCTTAGCCCTGTTGCAGAGGCAATTTGATGTGGACATTCTTATCTCGGGACACACACACAAATTTGAAGCATTTGAGCATGAAAATAAATTCTACATTAATCCAGGTTCTGCCACTGGGGCATATAATGCCTTGGAAACGTGAGTAGTATAGAATTTGGGAATTTGGGGGCAAAACACTGACATTATTTATTTTTTCTTCTAGAAACATTATTCCATCATTTGTGTTGATGGATATCCAGGCTTCTACAGTGGTCACCTATGTGTATCAGCTAATTGGAGATGATGTGAAAGTAGAACGAATCGAATACAAAAAACCTTAAAGCCAGGCCTGTCTTGATGATTTTTGGTTTTTTTTCATTGTCCTGTTGAAATCAAGTAATTAAACATTTAAGAGCCACAAAATTGTATCACTTTTATAATATTTTGCAGTAAAATATAATACCATCTTCTCTGTTAATACATAATTGCTCCAAGCTTCCTGTAAACTATAAGAATATATTTAGTTTACAGTATATGGATTCTATGAAAAAATGTCCACAACACAGTAATTGGTCACTTGTTAAGAAAAATTTATCCTTGTAAGTATCTTCAAAGTTGATATTTGGAACTTTATTCCAAAAGTAGTGCATGTGGAGAAAGAATCTAGACTTTCTTGTATACATTTTTCTCTTCTCCAGTAATAAACAATTACCTTTCATTTATACTTTGATAACCTGTATTTAATTTAAAAAAAAACATAAAAATGAGGAACCAAGTGAAACTACGGATATAAATATTAAAGTGGACGAGATGACCTTTCAGAGCTCTTCTCTTACATTGTGTCATAATGTTGGACTCAGATTTTATTTGCTAAATAATATACCATGCCGACATTAACAGTGATTCTTCAAACTGTTGCTATTTCCATTTTTCAAGGTTTAATAAAAGTTTTAAAAATACAAGTTTAGGGGCCGGGCACAGTGGCTCACACCCTAATCCCAACACTTTGGGAGGCTGAGGCAGGTGGATCACCTGAGGTCAGGAGTTCAAGACCAGCCTGGCCAACATGGTGAAACCCTGTCTGTACTAAAAATACAAAATTAGCCAGCATGGTGCTACATGCCTGTATTCCCAGCTACTCGGGAGGCTGAGGCAGTAGAATCACTTGAATCCTGGAGTTGGAGGTTGCAGTGAGCCGAGATCACACCATTGCACTCCAGCCTGGTCAACAAGAGCATAACTCCGTCTCAAAAAAAAACAAAACAAAACAAAAAAAAAACAAATTTAGCAAGGAA